CAGAGCCTCATTGTACCCTCCATCCAAATCCTGGTTCCTGGGACTACACCAGCTATCAACAGGTCGCACCTAGTTAAGGCTCTGGTAAACAGCCCCAGGAGGTGACAAGCATCTGAGTCCACTGGAGGTAGGGAGGGTGTATGTCACGCAGGCCTCTCCGGAGAGGAAGTCCCGGTAAACAAGGCTGTCTATCGAGAGTGGGCGTCTGGGCTTTGGAAAAGGATGACCACAGTCCGGAGCAAGAAGGGTGGGGGGGCTCCAGCTCGGCCTGGAGGCCAGAAGGAGTCTCCTGGGGCACTCTGAAGCTTCTTAAGGACGAATCCTCAGCAGGGGATTGAACTAGGCTGTCCTCTGGGGGCCCTGGTCTGCCATTTCCAAGGTTCAAGCCACTCCCACCCCTCCCCCAGCCGTCCGCTGCCCCTCTCCGTCGGGCCAGGAGCACCGCCCAGGGCCCAGGGGCCGGGCCGGGCCGGGCCCGCCCACCGCGGACTGGGGCAGCCACCCCGGGCCGGGCCTACTCCGCACCGCGGCCCCCGCTCCCCGCTCCCGGGCGCGGTGGAGGGGCGCGCCTACCGCCTCCGCCGCCCGCGCCGGCTTCAGGTCCTCTCAGCGCCCGCCAGGCCCCCGCTTTGCCCGCGCCCCCAGCCCAGGGGACAAGGGCAGGGGGCCCGAATCTGGGCGGGCCTTCCCGGGTTCCTCACCCAGCGGGGACCTCTCTTGTCCACATCGCACGCAAACTGTTTCTTGAGTCACTTCCTGGCCTGGGGCGGAGTCAGCCCAGCTCCTCCCGGCTGCGCGCCCTCCTCCCAACCCCGCCGCCGCGCCCAGAGGCCCCGACGGGCCCGCTCGGCCTAGTCCCCTCGGCGGCTCCAGGGCTCGCCCCTTGCGCTTCTCACCAGCCCTCCCGTCTGTCTCCCGGCCCTCAGGGTCCTCGCGCATTCTGCGCAGTTACTTCTCGGAAAGGGGAACCATGCGTTGAAAGTTGTTTCCCGCGAATAAAGATGTGGCCGACCAAAGAGGCAGCGTGACTGGCCCACTGGTGCTCTAGGCCCAAGCACTTTCCACCAAAGCAATCGTGGCGGAGGGGGTAGGCGGGAGGCGGGAGGCGGAGGGTACCCGTGGTGGAGTACCCCTTTCTTCCAACAAACGGAAAGATGCCACGAAGAAGGGCTGTTGATTTGTGGGGGATTTTGAAGAGAGGAAGAGTAGGAGGAAGGGGTTGAGGGGCTGCCTCTGGCATATGCACACACTCACACATTCTGTCACACCCGTCACACACACATACCATGTTCTCCATCCCCCCAGGTCCAGCCCTCAGTGCTGTCCCATCCAGCAGGGCTGCCCTGAAGCTCTGGCTGCAGCCCTCCCGTCCAGTGGGCAGGCGGCTTCATCCCTCCTTTCTCTCCCAAAGCCCAACTGCTGTCACTGCATGCTCTGCCAAGGAGGAGGGAACTGCAGTGACAGCAGGAGTAAGAGTGGGAGGCAGGACAGAGCTGGGACACAGGTATGGAGAGGGGGTTCAGCGAGCCTAGAGAGGGCAGACGATCAGGGTGCCGGCGGTGAGAATCCAGGGAGAGGAGCGGAAACAGAAGAGGGGCAGAAGACCGGGGCACTTGTGGGTTGCAGAGCCCCTCAGCCATGTTGGGAGCCAAGCCACACTGGCTACCAGGTCCCCTACACAGTCCCGGGCTGCCCTTGGTTCTGGTGCTTCTGGCCCTGGGGGCCGGGTGGGCCCAGGAGGGGTCAGAGCCCGTCCTGCTGGAGGGGGAGTGCCTGGTGGTCTGTGAGCCTGGCCGAGCTGCTGCAGGGGGGCCCGGGGGAGCAGCCCTGGGAGAGGCACCCCCTGGGCGAGTGGCATTTGCTGCGGTCCGAAGCCACCACCATGAGCCAGCAGGGGAAACCGGCAATGGCACCAGTGGGGCCATCTACTTCGACCAGGTAATCCCCCTACCCCTGTCCAGGGGACCTGGGAGCCCCACTCAGCAGGCTCTGCTTCCCCCAGGTCCTGGTGAACGAGGGCGGTGGCTTTGACCGGGCCTCTGGCTCCTTCGTAGCCCCTGTCCGGGGTGTCTACAGCTTCCGGTTCCATGTGGTGAAGGTGTACAACCGCCAAACTGTCCAGGTGACCTCAGCACTGGCCCCCATCCCCGGCTCGGAATGGGGGCTAACTGGGCTCCCCTCCCCAGGTGAGCCTGATGCTGAACACGTGGCCTGTCATCTCAGCCTTTGCCAATGATCCTGACGTGACCCGGGAGGCAGCCACCAGCTCTGTGCTACTGCCCTTGGACCCTGGGGACCGAGTGTCTCTGCGCCTGCGTCGGGGGAATCTACTGGGTGGTTGGAAATACTCAAGTTTCTCTGGCTTCCTCATCTTCCCTCTCTGAGGACCCAAGTCTTTCAAGCACAAGAATCCAGCCCCTGACAACTTTCTTCTGCCCTCTCTTGCCCCAGAAACAGCAGAGGCAGGAGAGAGACTCCCTCTGGCTCCTATCCCACCTCTTTGCATGGGACCCTGTGCCAAACACCCAAGTTTAAGAGAAGAGTAGAGCTGTGGCATCTCCAGACCAGGCCTTTCCACCCACCCACCCCCAGTTACCCTCCCAGCCACCTGCTGCATCTGTTCCTGCCTGCAGCCCTAGGATCAGGGCAAGGTTTGGCAAGAAGGAAGATCTGCACTACTTTGCGGCCTCTGCTCCTCCGGTTCCCCCACCCCAGCTTCCTGCTCAATGCTGATCAGGGACAGGTGGCGCAGGTGAGCCTGACAGGCCCCCACAGGAGCCCAGATGGACAAGCCTCAGCGTACCCTGCAGGCTTCTTCCTGTGAGGAAAGCCAGCATCACGGATCTCAGCCAGCACCGTCAGAAGCTGAACCAGCACCGTATGGGCTAGGGTGGGAGGCTCAGCCACAGGCAGAAGGGTGGGAAGGGCCTGGAGTCTGTGGCTGGTGAGGAAGGAAGGAGGGTGTATTGTCTAGACTGAACATGGTACACATTCTGCATGTATAGCAGAGCAGCCAGCAGGTAGCAATCCTGGCTGTCCTTCTATGCTGGATCCCAGATGGACTCTGGCCCTTACCTCCCCACCTGAGATTAGGGTGAGTGTGTTTGCTCTGGCTGAGAGCAGAGCTGAGAGCAGGTATACAGAGCTGGAAGTGGACCATGGAAAACATCGATAACCATGCATCCTCTTGCTTGGCCACCTCCTGAAACTGCTCCACCTTTGAAGTTTGAACTTTAGTCCCTCCACACTCTGACTGCTGCCTCCTTCCTCCCAGCTCTCTCACTGAGTTATCTTCACTGTACCTGTTCCAGCATATCCCCACTATCTCTCTTTCTCCTGATCTGTGCTGTCTTATTCTCCTCCTTAGGCTTCCTATTACCTGGGATTCCATGATTCATTCCTTCAGACCCTCTCCTGCCAGTATGCTAAACCCTCCCTCTCTCTTTCTTATCCCGCTGTCCCATTGGCCCAGCCTGGATGAATCTATCAATAAAACAACTAGAGAATGGTGGTCAGTGAGACACTATAGAATTACTAAGGAGAAGATGCCTCTGGAGTTTGGATCGGGTGTTACAGGTACAAGTAGGTATGTTGCAGAGGAAAATAAATATCAAACTGTATACTAAAATTACATTTTAAAAGTTGAATAATGTTTGAGTT